CATCAAAGAAGATTATTCTGAAGCCCCAAGATTTAATGCTGTTTGCCTTGTTGGGTTTGGACTTACTTGGGACCAGATACTCCTTTCTTCTTGCCTGCTTCTCCCTTTGGGAATGGGAATGTACGTCCTATGCCTGTCTCATCACTGTATTTTGAAGGCCTGTAACCTATTTGATTTCACGGGCTCATAGCTGGAGGGGAATTTCACTTAGGATGAATTGTACTTTGAATCTTATGCCTTTCTAATTTAGAAGATATTTAGGTGAGACTTTGGACTTACATTTTAAAGTTGATACTGGAACTTTGGAGGCCACTGGGATACAATGCATGCATTTTGCATGTGAGAGGGGTATGAATTTGGAGGGCAGGGGCAGAATGCTATGCTTTGAATGTCTGTGTTCCCTGCAAAATTCATGCTGAAACAATCCTCAATGCAATACTAACAGGTGGTGCCTTTAGGAGGTGACTGGATTATGAGGGCACCTTCCTCATGAATGGGATTGGCCCCTTATACGAGAGACTTCACATGAGATTTGGCCCCTTTTGCCCTTCCACTTTCCACCATTGAGGACGCAGCAGCAAGCTGTCATCTTGGAAACAGAGAGCAGGTGTTTGGAACTGGTTCTGTTTCATCTGATTCTGGGGGCCCCTCTTTTTCCCTGTGCAAGATCCCCAAATTTGCTTCCTTCTCTCAAAGAAAGCTCCCAATATAGATGGGACTCAAAGGGAGTCATTTGCCCTCTAAGAGGTGTCACAATATGTCGTCTCAGTCATTCACACCTTAGTAAGAAAAAGCTTTTCAGGTCCTTGCCAGAGATTCGGGGAAAGGCTTTGAACTGAGAAAGAAGCCGCGCCCCTGAGGAGGGCGCTGCCCGGAAGCCACGCTCACTTCTGCTTGCACTTAGGCGACCTCGGGAGCTCGGACTCCTACGCAGTCACCGGGAAGGGCCGCCGCCCCGCCCGCGGCTGCTGGCCCGGGTGACGCTTCCGCCTGCTATAAGAGCAGCGGCCCTCGGTGCCTCCTTCCTGACCTCGCACCCAGCTCGGAGCCCGGAGCGTGCCTCGGCGGCCTGTCGGGTAAGGCCGGGCCTCGGAGCGGTGGCGCGGGGTGTCCCTTCTCCCTGAATTCCCTTCCTCCCAGAGCTGTTTGTGACGGTTTCCAGGCAGCCCAGGGCCAGGCCGCGGCTCCTATCTGCAGCTGCAGGGAGAGAGAGGAGGAACCCCGTGCGATTCTAGAGACGATTTCACAACAAGGAGAAATCAGCTTTGTGCTTACATGCCGAGCAGCCAGCACGGTTCTTCTTTGCCTGTCCTCGGGGGAAATCAGGGCTCTGAGAGTGGAGATCGAGATGGGCTAGTGGGTGGCGGATGGGACGCTGCACGGCCAGACCCTGGACTGTGGTGGGTTTCCAAACTGGCACATCCTACACCGGGGGCACCATGAGGACCCTGTTCTGTGTTGCAGTTTTCACCATGGAGCAGCTGAGCTCAGCAAACACCCGCTTCGCCTTGGACCTGTTCCTGGCGTTGAGTGAGAACAATCCGGCTGGAAACATCTTCATCTCTCCCTTCAGCATTTCATCTGCTATGGCCATGGTTTTTCTGGGGACCAGAGGTAACACGGCAGCACAGCTGTCCAAGGTCAGCAGAAACAAAAAAAAGGGTCTGCTTTCCTCCCATCTCCCTACGAATGGACAGTCTGCATGGAAAGGTTGTGCCTTTGAGCTCTTACCTTGTGTTTTCTGGTTGTAGAAAGAAGATTTTCTTTATTTTAGACTTTCCATTTCAACACGGTTGAAGAGGTTCATTCAAGATTCCAGAGTCTGAATGCTGATATCAACAAACGTGGAGCGTCTTATATTCTGAAACTTGCTAATAGATTATATGGAGAGAAAACTTACAATTTCCTTCCTGTAAGTACTTTGCCCTTCACATTCTAAAACCCTATATATATTTCCTTTTCCTTTTTTTTAATAGGAGTTCTTGGTTTCGACTCAGAAAACATATGGTGCTGACCTGGCCAGTGTGGATTTTCAGCATGCCTCTGAAGATGCAAGGAAGACCATAAACCAGTGGGTCAAAGGACAGACAGAAGGTGAGAGCCTGGGCAGAATGGAATCATTATGCATTTTTTTTACGCTAACTTGATTTTTTTTTAGGAAAAATTCCGGAACTGTTGGCTTCGGGCATGGTTGATAACATGACCAAACTTGTGCTAGTAAATGCCATCTATTTCAAGGGAAACTGGAAGGATAAATTCATGAAAGAAGCCACGACGAATGCACCATTCAGATTGAATAAGGTGAGGTGAGGTAACTGTACAGAGTCATGCATAATAATTTCAGTGATTTTTTAAAACTGTTCAGAAAGACAGAAAAACTGTGAAAATGATGTATCAGAAGAAAAAATTTGCATATGGCTACATCGAGGACCTTAAGTGCCGTGTGCTGGAACTGCCTTACCAAGGCGAGGAGCTCAGCATGGTCATCCTGCTGCCGGATGACATTGAGGACGAGTCCACGGGCCTGAAGAAGGTATGGCTCCTGGGCTTCATGCTTTGTGGTTCCACTTCCTCTTTCGCCTCATTTTTAATTGCAGATTGAGGAACAGTTGACTTTGGAAAAGTTGCATGAGTGGACTAAACCTGAGAATCTCGATTTCATTGAAGTTAATGTCAGCTTGCCCAGGTTCAAACTGGAAGAGAGTTACACTCTCAACTCCGACCTCGCCCGCCTAGGTGTGCAGGATCTCTTTAACAGTAGCAAGGCTGATCTGTCTGGCATGTCAGGAGCCAGAGATATTTTTATATCAAAAATTGTCCACAAGTCATTTGTGGAAGTGAATGAAGAGGGAACAGAGGCGGCAGCTGCCACAGCAGGCATCGCAACTTTCTGCATGTTGATGCCCGAAGAAAATTTCACTGCCGACCATCCATTCCTTTTCTTTATTCGGCATAATTCCTCAGGTAGCATCCTATTCTTGGGGAGATTTTCTTCCCCTTAGAAGAAAGAGACTGTAGCAATACAAAAATCAAGCTTAGTGCTTTATTACCTGAGTTTTTAATAGAGCCAATATGTCTTATATCTTTACCAATAAAACCACTGTTCAGAAACAAGTCTTTCATTTTCTTTGTAAGTTTGGCTCTGTTGGCTGTTTACACCCATGAATTTTGGCATGGGTATCTATTTTTCTTTTTTACATTGAAAAAAATCCAGTGGTTGCTTTTGAATGCATCAAGTAAAGAAGAAGAAAAGAATACATCCGATGCGTAGATTCTTGACCATGTAGTAATCTATAAAATTGCTATATCCTCCTGATAGCCATGGGAAAACATGATAAGATGGTCATTTATTTTGCAGTTAGAATTTTGGAAGCCACAAAATAGACAGACACCCTGACTGTTGAAGGGAGGTTTAAAAACAGATATTCAATTGAAATGTAAGAGAGCACCCCAATTGAGAGCCCAGGTTACGAAGACAAGCTTGCCTCGCCTGACTTTTCTGTCCCTTGTTCTGCAGGATTAGTATTCTGTTACAGACCTCTAGTTTTTAGACTCTTCAATTAAAGGGCCAATGGTTATAACCTGCATTCCCTTTTTTGTTCTTCTTTATGTATAATATATAGTTCATGTGGCGCTGCATGAAATCAAGAAGTGGGTGTCTTAGGATAAAAGATACCAAGAGTCTACAAAAATAACCATGTAGTAAGATAAACTGCTGAACAAAGGTTTTACTGTTAGCCACCTTCTCATGTGTTTTCTTTTCTCTTTTTCTTTTTCTTTCTTTCTTTCTTTTTTTTTTTTTTGAGACAGAGTCTTGCTCTGTTACCCAGGCTGGAGTGCAGTGGCACGATCTCAGCTCACCGCAACCTCTGCCTCCTGGGTTCAAGTGATTCTCTTGCTTCAGCCTCCTGAGTAGCTGGGATTATAGGCATGCACCACTAGGCCTGGCTAATTTTTGTATTTTTAGTAGAGATGGGGTTTTTCCATGTTGGCCAGGCTGGTCCCGAACTCCTGACCTCAGGTGATCCGCGCACCTCAGCCTCCCAAAGTGCTGGGATTACAGGCATGAGCTACCATGCCTGGCCTTCTCATGTGTTTTCTGATTAAGGCTCTTGACTTCCAAGGCTGTGTGGGGAGATGGGGTGGGGGCTCTTGGACTGATATAAAACTTTGTCAAATGTAGTTCTTTGAATGGAGCTTGAAACGCCGCATATTCTTGCTCCCACAAGGATAGTGGGCATCATGAATTAATAAAACGTCCTAGGATTCTGCAAGCTAGACTGGTCTCAGGCCTCTTCTTATTGCCCCCT